ACGTTTCCCTGAAAGAATAAAAAAAAAATACAGGCATAAGAAAACACACAAACATGGGCTTAGAGATTTAAATACACACACACACACACACACACACACACACACACACAGGCCCTAGAAGGAACATACACCCTGAGATACGCACTCATTCTAAAATAAACTCGGGAATACAGAAGGACACGGGCATGTCCTTTCAGAGAGGCACACTTCTAGGCCCTAAGTAGGAGAAGGAAGAGGGGAGAGGAAGAGGCAGGGAGAGGGACAGGGAGGGGGGAGGAGGGAGGGAGAGAGAGAGAGAAACGAAGAAGGGGGCGGAGGAGGAGATGGAGGAGACACTCTTTATTCTATAGGAGGAGACATCACGGAAGAGAAATCAACACTGAGGCCTTGGCCGGGCGCGGTGGCTCACGCCTGTAATCCCAGCACTTTGGGAGGCCGAGGCGGGTGCATCACCTGAGGTCAGGAGTTTCCAGACCAGCCTGGCCAACATGGCGAAACCCGGCCTCTACTAAAAAATACAAAAATTAGCCGGGCATGGTGGCGCGGACCTGTAATCCCAGCTACTCGGGAGGCTGAGGCAGGAGAATCTCTTGAACCCGGAGACGGAGGTTGCAGTGAGCCGAGATCGCGCCATTGCACTCCAGCCTGGGCAACAGGGCGAGACTCCGTCTCAGAAAAAACAACAACAACAACAACAACGAACAAACCAAAAACCAATGAGGCCTGAAGATAAAGACACATGTACAACCACGGATGTCAGACTTCCAGAGGCACGGCCAAGGCAAAAGACAAACACATACAGACTGCAGCAGGCAGACAGGCCGGTTCCAGAGTCAGGCTCCGGTGAAGCTCCGAAGAAACAAACACGCAGGGAGATTTCGGAGGCGTCCGAGGACACCGTGGGGCCCGGCTGGCTCCCTCTGTCTCTGTGCGCGCCCCTTCCCCGGGTCACCCCGCCTGCGCCCGACCTGCGCCCGCGCACCGCGCCCTCGGGGCTCCCTGGGACAGCCCGCGGCCTGGCCCGTGCGCCCGGGCTCCCCTCTCCGCCGGCCCGGCACTTCCCAGCTCTGACGCGGGAGCTTCTTTCACACCAATGGGGCTCGCGCGCGGAGGGGCCCTGCCCCTCCTCCGGGAAGGTGTGTCCCTGTTTCCTCACCTGAAACTTCCTAGGAGAACCCGATCCCTCCCTCCCGTCGGGCGGCCAGGGGCGGGCCGCGGGTGGGGCGGCCGGGCCTGCGCTGGGGACGGCTCTGGGGACTGCGGCCGGCGCCGGGACCTGGAGGGGACGCTGGGGCCGAAGCAGCATGTGACACCGACCAGGTGGGTGCCCTCCTCCCGTCTCGGCCCTGGGCGTTAGAAACATTTGTCTTTGATTCCTCCTTAGGATTCAGCCCTGATGGAGGCTGAGGAGGCCCAGCATGGAGCCTCTCCTCCCATCTCTGCCATAGAGGAATTCAGCATTATCCCTGAGGCTCCCATGAGGAGCAGCCAGGTCTCTGCCTTGGGGCTTGAAGCTCAAGAAGATGAGGACCCATCCTATAAGTGGAGAGAGGAACACAGACTCTCAGCAACTCAGCAGAGTGAGTTAAGGGATGTGTGTGACTATGCGATTGAGACGATGCCCTCTTTTCCCAAGGAAGGTTCTGCAGATGTGGAGCCCAATCAGGAAAGCCTTGTGGCTGAGGCCTGTGACACTCCGGAACACTGGGAGGCAGTACCCCAGAGCCTAGCAGGCCGACAAGCAAGGACTCTAGCTCCCCCAGAGCTCTGGGCCTGCCCCATTCAGAGTGAGCATCTAGACATGGCCCCATTTTCCAGTGACCTGGGAAGCGAAGAAGAGGAGGTGGAATTTTGGCCAGGACTTACTTCTTTGACATTGGGATCTGGACAGGCAGAAGAAGAAGAGGAAACCTCTTCAGATAACTCTGGTCAGACCAGATATTATTCTCCCTGCGAAGAGCATCCTGCAGAGACCAACCAGAATGAAGGCGCTGAAAGTGGGACTATCAGGCAGGGGGAAGAGCTGCCATCTGAGGAGCTGCAGGAAAGTCAAGGGCTCTTGCATCCCCAGGAGGTCCAAGTTCTGGAGGAGCAGGGACAGCAGGAAGCAGGATTTCGGGGGGAAGGAACTCTGAGGGAGGATGTTTGTGCCGATGGGCTATTAGGGGAGGAACAGATGATAGAGCAGGTTAATGATGAAAAGGGAGAACAGAAGCAAAAACAGGAACAGGTACAAGATGTGATGCTTGGGAGACAAGGAGAAAGAATGGGGCTCACTGGGGAGCCAGAGGGTCTGAATGACGGTGAGTGGGAGCAGGAGGATATGGAGAGGAAGGCTCAGGGTCAGGGAGGTCCAGAACAGGGAGAAGAGAGGAAGAGGGAGCTGCAGGTGCCAGAAGAGAACAGGGCGGACTCTCAGGACGAAAAGAGTCAAACCTTTTTGGGAAAATCAGAGGAAGTAACTGGAAAGCAAGAAGATCATGGTATAAAGGAGAAAGGGGTCCCAGTCAGCGGGCAGGAGGCGAAAGAGCCAGAGAGTTGGGATGGGGGCAGGCTGGGGGCAGTGGGAAGAGCGAGGAGCAGGGAAGAGGAGAATGAGCATCATGGGCCTTCAATGCCCGCTCTGATAGCCCCTGAGGACTCTCCTCACTGTGACCTGTTTCCAGGTGCCTCATATCTCGTGACTCAGATTCCCGGGACTCAGACAGAGTCCAGGGCTGAGGAACTGTCCCCCGCAGCTCTGTCTCCCTTGCTAGAGCCCATCAGATGCTCTCACCAGCCCATTTCTCTACTGGGCTCCTTTTTGACTGAGGAGTCACCTGACAAGGAAAAACTTCTATCAGTACTTTGATATGTCACAGTTTCATGTTTATCCAGTTCAATGTATTTTTAAATTTTTCCTTGAGACTTCTTTGACTGATAGATTATTGTGAAGTGTGTTTTTAAATTTCCAAATGTTTAGGGATTTTCATATCTTTCTTATGCTGATTTCCAATTGGATTCCCTACAATGATTTCTGGTTTTCATCTGCTCTGGATGATTACTATCTCTTTTAAATTTGTTGTGGCGAGTTTTAGGGCCTAGGACAGCTCTATCTTGCCATGTGTTTCGTCAGCACTCAAAAAAAATATGTGTATTCTGCTGTTACTGTGTGGAATATTCTGTAAATGCCAAATAGATTCTTTTGGTTAATGGCATTTTGAGTTGTTTTATATTCTTGTTGATTTTCTTTTTTTTCCTCTTTTTAAAAACATGAAATGCTTCACAAAATTTTGTGTAATCTATATTCAAGAACCATTTTAATCTTGTTGGCATCATTCTGATTTTAGAAAGTGCTGCCAAAGCCAACACTCCTTGCTGATTTTCTGTCTAGTTCTATCAATTATTGAAAAAGGCATGAGGAAATTTCTAACTATAATTGTGGATTCATCTATATCTCCTTTCAGTTTTCTTTTTTTAAAAAAAATCAATGAAAATTTATTAAATTAAGCATAAAGTTACTTTCACATTTATCTACAACCACAGTGAATACAGTTCTTGGCATGAAGACACCACAACCTTTAGAATTTAAAGCCTCCTCACCTGCAAGATTACATATATAAAACTCCCACTATTGTTTCTCTAAGAGTGGATTAGTTCACCAAGTTAAAAGTTATATGATCTAGAATATAATAAAATGGAAATGATTTACTCATAAGATTCATATTCAAACCATCTTTATTTACGAAA